GGGACGCTGGGTTGAAAGGTGCCGGATAATTCTCTTTGGTGCGTGCGCTGGGTGCAGGAGGAAATATGCTAATGTAGCCGTTTGCCGCAGGGCTGGTGTTATTTATACAGCGCTGGCTGGGCAAGGTTGGCGCTGGAGCAGGAGAGGAGGGAGAGGTTTGTCTTCTTGTGTGAGAGTATAGATGTGTGCGCCTGTGCACACGGCGTTCCAAACGTGAATACAAGATCTTAGGGAGGGGGTGGGGAATGCCATCACGTTTATACTGTGTGTATTATAACTTGTGTTGGAGATATATCCCAGCATCGTGCTTACATCGCATGCACTTAGGAGTGGGGGAAGAAATGGCGATTTGGGAGTGGGTGCGGCGGGTCGCAGGTGGCCAGACACTGCGGGGGACTGGCGACCTGAAATTGGCAAAGGCGCCTCCTTGACCCTGCTCCACGGACACAAAAATCAACCTTATTCGCTCCTGGAAAAAGCGCAGAGGGTTGTTCCCGAAGGCTGAAGACCCTCGGGCTTGGGACTGGGAGCGGGGCGCGGGCAGCGGGACCGCCGGGCACCTCTGAAGAGACAGAGGTCACGGAGACCTGGCGCGCGCGGAGTGGGTGGGGGGCCCGCGCGGCTGCGGGAGCCCAGCCTCAGAGAAGACCCGGCCCACACGTTCTCAGCGCACGCCGACTTTGCCGGGACCCGTCGCCGGCCGGCGACCCCTGCTACGCGCGTCTCCTCCTCCCCCGCCCCGCCCGGCGCGAAACGGGCAACGGGCAGGGGATCCTCCAGCCAGGCGGGCCCGGGGTGTCCCGTTTCCCCCGCCCCCCTCCCGTGGATCCCGGGCGGCGGCGGCCGCGCGTCCGGGCTGGAGGGGGCGCTCGCGAGCAGGAGCCGAGCGCAGCAGGTGCCGCGGTTACCTCCACCTCGGCGGGGGGAGAGGGGGCGGGCCGGGGGGCAGGGAGGAGGGGGAGGAGGAGGAGGAGGAGGAGGAGTGGGGCCGGCTCCAGGAGCTGGAGAGCGCGGCCGGCTCGGCAGGCTGGGTCCAGAGCTCGCGGCTTCCGGGAGGCGCCCGAAGTCGGAGAAATACAGCGCGGCCACCCCGGGAGCAGCAGCCTTTGCCCGCACCGCCGCCCGCAGGGCCCTGAACCGCCGGCAAGGGCGCGGGCCGGGCGCGGCGCCGGCTCCTCCTCCTGCCGCGTCCGGCGCGGAGCAGCGGAGAGCGGCGGGCTCGGCAGCCGGCGCCCGGGCCGCGGAACTGATGAGCCGCGGCGGCTGAGGGCCCGGCCGGCCTCTGCCCGCCTCTGCCCGGCGCCCGAGCGGGGCCGCAGCGCCCGGGGCGCGGGGTCCGGCGGGTGACATGGGGGCGGCCTGACGCACCCGGAGCCGCCGAGCGCTCTCTCTCGAGCCGCGGGCCCTCCTCGGCGGCAGCGGCTGCAGGCGCCTGGCCCGGCGCGCTGTGCCCGGGGCGCCCGCGGAGCCTCCGCCGCGCTCTATGCGCCTCTGCGGGAGCCGCGGGCCCGGGCCATGGCCATAGACCGGCGGCGCGAGGCGGCGGGCGGCGGGCCTGGGCGGCAGCCGGCCCCGGCCGAGGAGAACGGCTCCCTGCCGCCCGGGGACGCGGCGGCCTCGGCGCCCCTCGGGGGACGCGCGGGCCCCGGCGGCGGCGCGGAGATCCAGCCGCTGCCCCCACTGCATCCTGGAGGCGGCCCGCACCCGAGCTGCTGCTCCGCGGCTGCGGCCCCGAGCCTCTTGTTGCTGGACTATGACGGGTCGGTGCTGCCCTTCCTCGGGGGCCTGGGCGGGGGCTATCAGAAGACCCTCGTGCTGCTCACCTGGATCCCGGCGCTGTTCATCGGCTTCAGCCAGTTCTCGGACTCGTTCCTCCTGGACCAGCCCAACTTCTGGTGCCGCGGGGCCGGCAAAGGCACCGAGCTGGCAGGGGTCACCACCACAGGCCGGGGCGGGGACATGGGCAACTGGACCAGCCTCCCCACCACCCCCTTCGCCACTGCCCCCTGGGAGGCTGCGGGCAACCGGAGCAACAGCAGCGGCGCGGACGGAGGCGACACACCACCCCTGCCATCCCCTCCGGACAAGGGGGACAACGCCTCCAACTGTGACTGCCGCGCATGGGACTACGGCATCCGCGCCGGCCTCGTCCAGAACGTGGTCAGCAAGGTAAGGGCCGCAGCCGCCCAGTCCCTCCAACCCATAATTAATTCCTATTACGGTGGTTTTATAGTGTTGTCAGCAGCAGGAAACTGGAGCTCTCCCGTGGGACACAGACACCAAGCGCTGGAGGCCGGAGCTGAACGTAAGCACTGTTTACGTTTGCTGAGTAATAGAGAAAAAACATTAAACATTTATTTTAAACTTAGGCTTCTTCAAAGTCTCACAGCCAGCCTACCCTCAAAGCCTGAGTGATTGTGGAAGGAGCCAGCGTTCACTCAGCAGAGGAACAGAGCTTTCCTGCCGCAGGCTCTCAGTGAAGATCCAGGGAGCAGAGGCGTGGGCAAGGAGCACTGGGCTCAGATGCAGGAGAACCGGTTTGAACCCTAGCACTACCGCCTCTACACTGAGGAACCTTGGGGATTACTCAGCCCCCTGGAACCTAATTTCCAAGGTAGAGATGACACCTATAGCATAAAGCTTTGTGGGGATTACAGAAAATGATGGATGTGCCGCTCCCTTTCAGCAGAGTGTGTGCTTTGAGATACGCATTTAATCTGAGCCCTTTTCTGCAAAGAGCTCCCAGTGGAGCTCAGAGGACAGTCATGTAACCAACAACTACAATGCATTATACAACCACCTGCAATCCCCCAACCATTAACTCTAGACCTCTAAAACAGAAGTATGGAAGCTCATAGGAAATGACCGAGGTCAGCCCTGGCAAATGGCGGTCTTTGTGGTCCCCAGCTGGCCACCTGAGCTGTGGACACGTTTGTTTGCCTTGTGCCCTCACTTTCAGAACCCCTCCTCCTTTGGCCTCATATTGTCCCTAGCTATTTGACATCTCCTCATTTAGGAGTGCTTCTCAGGTGCTCTCAAATGACCTCTTTTTCAAAATTTCCTCTCTATTCCTACTTTCCAAAACCAAAATATCTGGGCAGCTAATTTTAGCTAAGAGATGAAAGCAGTTCACACTAAGGTACGAAGGACTGATAGGATTGACCCTACTCTTTCTGAGCTCATCCATAACTTCAACCTGTTAATTGAGGACTGGCCAATAGCCCACAAACTTCATGCCCACCCATAGATGGTTTTGAAAGGCTGAACCTTTAACAGCCCTCCCTCCCTTTCTCCCTTCCCTGTCCCCTGCAGAGCCAGGCTTAGGAATTTGGTCCTCCTTTTCTGTGATCCTTGATCAGGATATTTCTAACAACAGTAGCATCAACCGAAAGCCCCAAATAAGGTTTGATTGAGTTAACATTTTCATTGCATTTTAAGTCTAGTCCTGATTAACATTCCACTCTGTGACATGGGTGCAGGGTGTGTCCTCACAGGACCTGCCCCCACGCCCATCTCACTCAGTGTCCAGTCCAGGTGCAGGTATCCCTCCTGGAAGCCTCCCTTGAGCCTGCCCCACATTTTTAAACCCTCACACATGCTGTGTTTTCTTTTTCTTTCTTTCTTTTTTTTTTTTTTTTTTTGAGACGGAGTTTTGCTCTTGTTGCCCAGGCTGGAGTGCAATGATGCAATCTCGGCTCACCACAACCTCCGCTTCCCAGGTTGAAGTGATTCTCCTGCCTCAGCCTCCCAAGTAGCTGGGATTACAGGTGCGTGCCACCACACCCAGCTAATTTTGTATTTTTAGTAGAGACGGGGTTTCTCCATGTTGGTCAGGCTGGTCTCAAACTTCCCACCTTAGGTGATCCACCCACCTCAGTCTCCCAAAGTGCTGGGATTATAGGTGTGAGCCACTATGCCTGGCCATATGCTGTGTTTTCTAACACAGACAACTCCTTTCCACTCCCCTCCAGCCTCATCCCTTCTGGTCTTCCTGGCATGGATAAGGCTGGCCGGGGCACACTCATAGCACCTTCTGTGTGTCTGCTGCCGCTACTCTTTACCCCTCAGCATAGTCCTTTCTTAAGCCTGCCCCAAACTCTAAAGAGCGAGGACAGCACTTTTTGCATTATTGTTTCCTTGGGGTGTGGCACTCAATACGTGACCAATAAATAGTCATGGAACACTGAGACTGTGGCACTGGTCTGCAGTCCCTCCTGGGGCCTGGCCCACAATACTGGGGACTGGGTGGTGGCACAAAGGAAGAAAACGTATTTACACAAGGCCAGGACGTAAGAGCTTGGGGTGGCCTGCCTTGAACATGTGAGAAGTCAAGGGGGTTGGTGACTGAGGGAGGGGGGCAGTCTGGTCACTCTTCCTTTTGGCGGGCAATGTCCTTTGATCCTTTCACCCATGGACAAGCTTGGGGAGAAAGGACGTCTCACTGCCAGCGGAGACGAGATGTCAGATAGAGAGGCCTGCACCTTGGAGATTTTCTCGCGAATATAACCTGTAAGACAACTGTGCTTTCTGCTGCCTAATCCAGGATTCTCTTCAGAGTGCTCTGCCATCCATGTTTAAGTTAATTGGGATACTGGCTAGCCCATTTCCTGAAGATAACACTTTCTTTAAACTTTTTTTTGTGTGTGCGTGTGGGAAAATGTACATAACATAAAATTAACCATTTTAAGTGTATAGTTCAGTGTAAGCCATTCACATTGTTGTGCAACCATCACCACCATCCATCTCCAGATATTTTTCATCTTCCCAAGCTGAAGCTATATCCCCATGAAACTATAACTCATCCCCACTCACCCCAGCCCCTGGTAACCCCCATTCTACTTTCTGTGTCTATGAATTTAACTACTCCAGGCACCTCGTATCAGTGGAATCATACCATATTTGTCTTTTAGTGATGGCTTATTTCACTTAGCATGTCTTCAAGGTTCATCCATGTGTAGCATGTGTCAGAATTTCCTCCCTTTTGCAGGCTAAATAATCCTCCATCATGTGCATGCACCACGTTTTGTTTCTTTGTTCATCCGTCAGTGAACACTTGAGTTTCTCTCAGCCCTTGGCTACTGTGAATAGGGCTGCTATGAACATGGGTGTACATATCTTTGTATGTCCCTGCTTTTGCTTTTGGGGGGTCTACAGACTATTTTTTAAAGGATAACATAGTGTAAATCATCGCCTGCATACTTCCTAATCGGCTTGGGCTAATGGACTTGGGCTAATGGAGCAACTGTCCTTCCGCAGAGAGGTGGGGACATGCAGGGCAGTGATTTGTTCTCAAGGAAGTGGAATTTTACACAGTTGACTGCTTCTTGTTGTGGTTGACCTTTTGCAGATCATTTCCTTAGAGTTTTCAATGTTTGTCCATATCTTACCAATTAGCAGTTATAAACTCTTGAGAAGACAGGAAAATAGTTATTTTTATTTTCTTGGATTAAAGGCAGAAAAACATTCCTCTGGTTCTTGTGAACATCCATTGATGTGCACGCATATCCCCCCTCTCTTCCTTCAGGTAGATTGTCAGGGGTGACAGGACTGTTGTACCCCAGCCTTTAAAATCCCAGAATTTCCACGTGTTATAATTTTGCACTGTGTTCACATATTAGGTCATGCAGGGCAAACAAAATATACATGGCAACATCTCTCCTATTCTGCAGCCCAGACATGCCCTTGAAAGTGTGTAGGAGGGAGAGGGTTTCCGAAGCCAAATACGTTTGAAGAGGGGGCTACAGAGCCCCCTCTTCAGGACTCATGATGCACATTAACATGCTAAAGGCTCTGAGAAGTCCTGAAAATGAGACACCAGCTTGACTTTGTTTCACTGAATGTTATCGCTAATTAGCCAGTTACTCCCTTTTTTAGATGAACACTTATTGTTACCCTTTTAGGCATGCTGCCTTCAAAAAAAGCTTCAACTGCTGGCTTAGAAGTGGGTGTGTCTTTCAAATGCAGCTAGACAGGGAGGAGAGTCCAGTTGTGAAGGGCTTCCTTATTGGATCGTTAATTTTATTAATATATTTTTACGTTGTCTTTTGCTGTCTATTTGCCTTTGAGTGAGACAGAAGGAAGAATTGGGGAATGCTGAATGGATCAACTTGACTGTCCTGTGGCAAGCTTTGTCAAGCCCGCTCTGCTGCATCAGTAGTGAATGGAGAGAATTATTTTGGCAGGGCTGGGATGGAGTTCAGGTGCCCTGGCTTGTTACGCAAAGCCAAGCCCATGAAGCCCGAGACACTGATTGCAGTTAGTACTACAGCAGAAGGGCCTTCTCATGTTCATCCCTGGAGTTCCCCCAAAAGTTCACACCCTCCAAGTCCTGTAATTCCAACTCCACAAGTAACAGAAGGATGTCCCCTCAGGAGCTGGCCATCCGAGGCCTGTCACCAATATTAAAACACTGTACCACTCTGAGCAGCCTGGAGGGTGAGGAGGGGCAGGAAGGTCTCTGATAAGAGACTCTGGTGAGGGCCGCGACTTGGGCAGCTTTGCAGCCTCCTTGGCATGAGAGGGTCTCTGCTCCCTTTCTCTGTCCACTTACTGAGGCTTGAGTTGTGACATGTGTTCTCTACTCCTTTCGCTGTCCCATACGCATCTGGCCAGGCCCCGGTGAGTTCTCAGGGTAGTGATCCTGGCTTTGGCCTAAGGATGCTTTGAGGTTCTATCTGAGGAAACTCTTAGAGAGCTGCCTCTCAGTCCGCTTGTCCCCAGGATGCCGGAGGCACTGAAGTGGAAGGTCGGGAGCCTTCCTGGCTCACCCCACCTCGGGTGCAGCCGACCTTCTTCCTCTCCCGACCAGAGGGCGGGGGCCGGGAGCCAGCCTGCACAGTCACACTCTGCTGTCATGCTGCCAGTTTGGCACGGTGTTTTTAGAAGATTAATAGTTAGTTCAAAGGAAGAAAATAAAAACACACTCTTGGGTGTAATCGTGTTGTCAGCTTTTGAGAACCATCCTACTTTTTTTTTTCTTTTGGTCAGAAAAATAGTATATTTAAGGAATGATTGCAGGAAGTGTTGGAAACGAAGCTGTTGCTGTTCCCAGGATGCTGCTGAGGAGGTCAAAGTGAAGGGCACGGCATCCTGAGAGGTGGTGGGAGGACCTGAAAGCACGGTAGAGCCCCGGGTAGACCTGGACCTGCTCCTCCTTCAGCATCTCCCAGCTATGAACACAGCTGCTCCCTGGAGGGCGTCTTCCATCCTCGTCTGGCCCACTTTCTAATCTGGTGCTGACTATGCAGACAGGATGTAAAACTAGTAAAATACCCCTTAATTTGGGTCAGTTAGGGGTGAGGCTAAAATGAATAGCTCAGACTCTAAGTAATCAAAACCCTTTTTGAAGTAGTTTTATTACTCTCAGATCCAAAATGTTACTTACCAACAGACATAAGCCCCCGAGGACCTGCTTAACTGACAGACAAAATTAATGAGTAATAATCACTTTGTGCCGGTTACTGCACCAGGCGCATTCCCGATGTTATTTTTGACTCTTGTAACAACCCTCTGGTGAAGGTTTTGCGACTCCTACGTCATAGATGTTAAAACTGAGCCCCCACACGGTGAAAAAGCTTGCCCTGATGACCGCGGGGCGAAACTAGAAATAAAACTGGGGCTTATCAGGCTCAAACTCCGAGCTCTTAGCCTGCATCCCAGCTGTGCTTGACAGCACATTCGCAAGCTGGCTCAGACCCCACTTTAGGCTCTGAATTCCATGCTACCAGGCTCTCGCTTACCATGCGATGCCCTTCCTCAGAGACAGTGGTAAGCCAGAGTCCAACCCAATGAAGACAAAGTCCAAATGGGTAAAAACCTGAAGGATTATGCTGTCCTGTAGCAGCAGTCACACCTACTACAGCTGAGAACTACTATAGTTGAGTAACTTTGGGATGTGGAGTAGGCCCAGGGCAGCCTCCAGCTTTGTGTACCTTGTTTGTAGCTGGTTGGTGTTAGCTGTTTTCATGGAAAAGGTCATCATTTAGATCCACGGTTGTACTGGCTTCTAGTTTGAGCTAAATAAAGCAAGAAAAAAAAAGAGAAAGAAAGAAAAAGGCATCATGTCATCTTCAAGATGGTTACACCAGTGTTGAAACAGGAGAAAAACTGGTTTACCATCTCAGGTACTCTGATTCATATGTTACAGAAAAAGATGAGTATTTGGCAGGAAGCCTAAGAGTAGGTCTCAATTAAAATGTTAATTTTTTTTTTTTCCTAATCCTTCCTGTTGTAAGAGTTTGGGACTAGAATGAAGGTAGTACCACCACACTGACCATTAGATTAGCAGTTGTCCTGGCTTGGCAGTAATTGACTTGTGAAATTTGTTGGGAGAGTCATGCGTCCCTGTGCATCAGGTCACCCTGTCTGAAAATGACATTTTCCACGGCAGTCTGGTATGGAGCAGCTGAGCCCAAGGAAACCTGGGCTCTGCTCAAGTCTGACTTGGCTATAAGCTTTTTTAATTCTGAATGAGTCACTTCACCTCTTATTCAGTTTCTTTGTTTTTAAAATAGGGAGTTGATCATAACTTTTTTCAACATTTCAGTACTAAAAATTCTATTTAAAAAAGATACTGTGATATTAGTATCTTAAACAGCCATCATGTATCAAATATCTGCTATTCACAGACCCCTGACAAATTATTATTTGTTTAGTCACTGTAACAATGAAATAACACCGAAGCCTGTCCTGTTTTCAGTATGCTACTTTGCTTCTATATGCACATAAAGTGTATTGAATATTTGTCCAGACAAATGCTATAACCTGTAACAAATTAATATAAACCAGAGAATTGTATTTATTTGTATGAACTAGGGCTGTTTCTTTGAGTTTACTGGGGGAAAGAACCTGAGTTTCAATCAGATACAGATTTATAATTTATGTAAGAGACACTTGATCTTGGACTAGCATCACTTCTCAGCCTCAGTTTCTTCATCTGTGAAATGGACATACTGGTAATAATGTCCATGCAATGGGCCTGTTGTGCTGTCAGGGTGCTTAGTCAAAGCAGCTGGCAGAGTCCCTAGCACAGGGTAGATACTTAATGAATCTTAGTTTCCTTTCTTCACCTAGAACAATGCTTAATTTAATGTCATAGATTTGTTCTATTAAGAGATAATTATTCGGCCGGGTGCGGTGACTCATGCCTGTAATCCCAGCGCTTTGGGAGGCCGAGGTGGGCGGATCATGAGGTCAGGAGATTGAGACCATCCTGGCTAACACGGTGAAACCCCGTCTCTACTAAAAATACAAAAAATTAGCCGGGCGTGGTGGCGGGCGCCTGTAGTCTCAGCTACTCGGGAGGCTGAGGCAGGAGAATGGTGTGAATCTGGGAGGCGGAGCTTGCAGTGAGCTGAGATTGCACCACTGCACTCCAGCCTGGGCAACAGTGAGACTCCATCTCAAAAAAAAAAAAAAAAAAAGAATTATTCATTGTTTTAAATAAATTTTTCATATACCCAATTTTCTACTGGCTTTTATAATAAAACTAGAAATATCTTTCCCTGGAGGAAAATTACCAATAGAGAAAAGTTTGGTGGAAACATTTAAAAACTATATTGCCTATATAAATTTGGTATAATAATTATGTATTAATTATTTAAATTAAATTATACTTGAAAAATAATCACAGAAAGAGGCTTAAGAAGATAAATAGCAGAGCACAGTGAACACGGGTGGACACGGGAGCATTCTGACTTCTGGGAGGGTCATTCCTACCTGACGTTAACACTCTGCCCCTCCCTCATTCTGAGCATTAGCTTAGGCATGAAGGAATAAGACATGGTCCCTTTCTTCAAGGAACTTGCAGCCTAGTGCAGGAGTCAGCAAAATTTTTCTAAAAAGGGCCACATAGTAAATATTTTTGGCTTTGCAGGCCATGTGGGCTCTGTTTCAGTTGTTCGACTCTGCCGCTGTAGTGCAGAATCCGCTGCAAATGAATATATGAATGAAGGAGCACGGCTGTGTGCCAATAAAACTTTATTTACAAACACAGACAGCAGGGCTGTGTTTGGCCTGTGGGCTACAGATTGCCACCCCCTGAGCTAGTGGAAGAAAGACTTGTAAACAGGCAATTATGATATATTGTAAGAACAGTCTACGTGTTTTATCATGAGTACAGGATGCTTCAGAGGCACAGATCTCCTGATCCGGTCTTGGGAGAGGATACCCCTCAATGGAGTTTATTAAACTTTATAGAAATAGAGAAGCATTTTCATTTGTAATTTTGTACCCCTTTCCCTTTTCACTTGGTTGTGTGCTTGCGAAAGTAATATGTGTTGCTTGAAAGAAAAAATGCGTGCAGTACAGAAAATCGGCCATACTTTGACTGACAGGTGACATACAATGTCAAATCATTTTGGTTGTGGTGAGGTTTGTCCTTTAAAGCAGGCATCAAGCCAGAAAAGTTGGAGTGGGAGAATGAGGGTGTTGTGGGAGTGGGGCACAGAAGAGCAACATGGGCCAAGGGCATGGAGGCTCTGGGGAGCTGTGAGCACTTTGGCAAGGCTGGGTCATGGCAGGGGTTGGGGCAGGAGGTAGTGATGAGAGAGGTAGGTGGGGGCAGCCACCCCTGGCTCTCTTCCGGAATTGATGGCAGCCAGTTTGTACATGGGAAGAATAGAAGGTGACAGGTGACTCCAGCCATAAAGGGAATGTAACAGGGTCCTGTTACAACAAGGCCATAGCCTGCGGCTGTGGGAAGCCACTGAGGCATTTGTTTTCAGCAAGTGGAAGATGGCTTTCCTTCACCCTCCAAGTTCTCTCCAGGATGGATCACCTGGGTCGTTACAGTCTTCTCATTTCAGAGATCCCCTGAGGCTCCCAGCAGAAGTTCCCCACCACTGGCTCTCTTCCGGAATTGATGGGGACATCTTAAATGTTAATGCTACAGTCCGGCTCTGTTGACACACTGTGTTATACTAGAAAATACCCTCCAGTAACACTTGAAACAACTTTTGAATTTCTCAAGTTAACAGTCTTCAAGTTATTTCATATAAATGAGTTGCTAGAAGCCTGTGTGCTGACTTCTTGCAGGGCATTAATAGCTGCTCCCTTTTGATGCTAAGGGATCTGTGGGGTTCCTTCCTTCCTCCCTCCCTCCCTGCATTCCTCCCCACTCCCTCCTTCCTTTTTAACTTACAGGGCTTACTCTTAATTTCCTTTCTTAGAGGTAGTTGATGAGGGCCGTTAATAAAATACACAGTGCAGAATTTGGAAAGACTCTTCAAGGTTTTGGTAGCTAAAAGGGCATTGCTTATTAATTATCTCTGCTGCTTTGTGGGTATCTATTCAGCTTCCCCAAATGCCATCGGGGCCCTGTACAAAACGAATAAGAACGTTCAATAATGCAAACCTCTGCTGAGAAAGATGTACCTCCCTATTTCCTTCAAGAAAAAGTAAAAGAAACAAACAAAGAAAAGTGACTCATTGTATTTTTCCCTCAGAGATAATCCTACACATCACTGAGGATGTGTTCAGGTGGTAATTTTTTCTGTTTTTCAAGTTCTACATCTCTAGCCCTTTAAAAATGATCAAATTCAGTGAGAACCAGGAAAGCCCCAGTGTCAGTAAATGAAGCAGTTTCTATTTCTCTCCCACCGGGAAGGCTGCACTGCGCAGAAGAGGAGCGGACAGTAGAGTTGTCATTTGAAGAAAAAAAGACAAAAAAAAAAATTGTTGCTTAAGGGTTCGAATGAATCGGAAATTACATTACTCATTAAAATGGGACTACGTGAAGTTTAAGAAATATGAGCAGCTTTAACGGTGTGGCTCTGGGGTGGGTTTCCTTAGAGAGGCTCAGAATGCAGGTCTGCTAGAGTTGGGGTGTATCTTCCATCCAGCAGGAAGGGTTTGCAATCTATTTTTGCCCCGGCTATTCCCCTCAATGTACCATGGTTATTATTTTAGCACTAAGGTAGAAAAAAGGAAAGATGAGGAGCAATTTGAGCAGCAATTAATATTCATTAAAGAACAGAGAAACAAAATTGAAAAGAGAAAAAATTTCCCCGGAGTACCCAAGGATGTTCATTATGTCATTCAAGGAAGCTTGCACCAATGCCAACTCTAATTGGCAGTTGTGTTGGCTACTGTTGACAGCAAACCTCCTAAAATTGGAGGATGAGCTTAGAGGCAAAAAGTAGAGAGTAATTTGAGGTTTTCAAGTCATGCAGTATATCTTGAGTTTTGATGGAATCTTTTAGGGGAAAAAAAATCTGTCAACTGTTAGATTTAAAATACTGAAAAACACATTTAGGTAGCATAGCCTCCCTAAATGTTGAGAAACTAATCGTAGCTAATGTGCTTCATCAGCCTGGCTTGTGGAGGGTGTTTCTTTTGTCCGTCTGTGACTCATCTTCCAGGGTGGACTCTGTGTGTGTGTTCTTGCCATTTCTATTGTCTGCAGTTAAGAAGTGCAGAGCACCGCACGTCCATGGTATATAAAACACTGGTTCATGAGAGGCTGCTGAAGCTCTGTTTTAGGGGGGAAAAATGCTGACCCTACATTTCTCTAAATTCCTGCGACCCAGTCAGGAACTTTGTTTTACTTAAGCTTTTGAAGTTTTAAGCAGTACTATCCTCTTTGTAGGGCTGAACAGAAATATTTTCTTTTATCTCAACTGACACTGCTCAGCTTTAAAACAGACAGTGTGCACAGCGATTGGTAAAACCCTCGTGGTTTGCTGATAGAACAATTTCAAATGGGGATCTCCACTACAAAAGATGAAACTTGGGGGAAAATTTTCATTCACTTCCCTAAAAAACACTTTTCGCTTTAGTCAGTGAGCATTAACGTGCTTAACCTTCAGGCTGTGAAGACGTGGTTTGTTCCCAGTCACTTTCAGAATAAGCTTCCTGTAGGCCTGATTTATAGGATTGTCTTAAAATACGTGTTTCCGAGAAGGCGAAAAGGTTTTTCCTTTGTTGGTTTGTTTTTTAATGATTTTGTCTTTGCCTCCCCACCATCGCTACCACTGTGGGAGTTTACATTATTTTTCCCTACATTTTTTTTCTGTCATTTGAGGGCTTATAGATTCATCGTAGAAAGTTTGGAAAAGTCAAGAAAAGTATAAAGTTGAAAATAAAACTCAGTCTTATTTCTACTCTTTAGAGATAGTCACTTTAAAATATTTTGGAATATTTTCTTTTAACTTTTCCTGCATATACAAACATCTCTTCTAGTCACCGTTTTTCCATTCTGAAGCTTTCATACAATTATATCATGAGCATTTTCCTCGATCATTCATTTTCAAAAGCGAAATTTTTAATGGCACTATGGTATCATTGACATTGAGTCAGGTTCTCAACTTTTGCTCTGATAAGTTACAAACAGTGAAAATCATTGCATAGAGACCTCTGTGGGTGTCTCTGATAATTTACTTGAGATAAAGTTCCAAGAAAGGGAATTGCTGGGATAAAGAGTAGACCCCATTTAAAGTAATGTGCTGCATATTGCCAAATTGTCTTCCAGAAAAACAGTGCCTAGTTTATGCTCCTTGTACAGATTTGTACCTCTTTGTTTCTCCTTCATCTTTAGAAATTTTTTTAAAATTTTCTTTTTGAAAAACAAAATATTGTCTTTTTTTTTCCTTTTCTTTTTTCTTTTTTTTTGAAACAATGTCTCATTCTGTCACCCAGGCTGGAGTGCAGTGGCGCAGTCTTGCTCACTGCAGCTTCTGTCTTCCAGGTTCAAGCAATTCTCATGCCGTAGGCTCCTGAGTAGCTGGGATTACAGGCATGCACCACCACACCCAGCTAATTTTTGTATTTTTAGTACAGGATTTCACCATATTGGCCGGGCTGGTCTAGAACTCCTGACCTCAAGTGACCCTCCCACCTTGGCCTCCAAAAGTGCTGGGATTATATGCGTGGGCCACTGCACCTGGCCGTCTTCATTAGTGAAATCAAACATTTCCCAAGTGTTTAACTATTTGTGTTTCATATATGGTTAATCATGTGGGCGCTTAACTCAATTTCTGGTTGCAGTATTGGTGTATATTGATATGTAAGTGGATATATATTACAAATTTAGGTCTTTATAATTTTGCTTATTGTATTTTTGATGTGTAGATTTTTAAAATAGTAATTAATAGTAAAGTAGTAATCATTAGACTGTTACAAAATCTACCAGTTGTTTCCTTAGGTAGTTTTTCCCCCTTAGTTTTTCTCTTTGGAGATTTTATCTTCACTTCAAAATTAAAGAAGCAATCTATTTGCTTCCAATTTTTTTATGTTCTTATTTTACATTTTATCATAGAATTCATTACTGTGGAAAATAAGGTTGTTTTCTTTATCTCCCATTTATTTTCCATCTTCTTTAGAAATTTTCTGAGTCTCCTTGATGAATGTTTCTCCACTCTGGCAAGTCAAGCAATTGAATTATTCCTTTCAAAATAATATTAATGGTATTTTCTTTAGCTTATCCTTAAACTATATAGGTTCTCTGACTCCACAGTTTTTGGTTTTTTTTTTTTTTTTCTCATTTTGCTAGAACACATAGCAACTAACGTGTGTGAAATGTAGACACACTCTGGAGTCATTTGTCTCACCACTTAGTCATGGCTCAGAAGCGTCACATGGCATCATCATGAATGTCCCTGGTCTTGGAAAAATGACAAAGCAAGCAAGCCTAAGATTATGAAATGAGGCTGTGACTTTAGTGCTTTTATGATCTTGTTAAACCTGCTGATGAGGTGTTAACAAGCTTAATTAAAGGATGCTTTTCATTGTTCTGTAGGGAATGGATTTGAGGGAGGTTAGAGTTAATGCAGAGAGACTCTTGTATTAGTTCAGGAGAGGGAGGATGGATGGTGACTTGGCCTTATCTTGTCTGCTTACCCCCTGCAAATTCCATCCCAAGGAAATTTGACCAGAGAACAAGGTTCAATTTGCAAATGACAGAAGCCACTCTGGTATTTCAGGAGATAGGGACTGAATACAGGGAATAGTGCTTACTGAGTTGCTAGAGCAACTGTAAACGGGCCTCTGGAAGGATTCCTGGCAGAGCTAGCCTGTCCAGGGAACTGTGCCTCCATTAGGAGGCTGAAGAATTAGAAGGTCACTGTCCCAACCACTGGTTCCAAGATCACACCTCCTTAGCCACCTCCAGAACTGTTGGCTCCCAGACCACCCAACCCTTGCCAGAGCTGACCAGCAAAATGGATGCCTCCCTTCCTCCCCTCTGAACTCTCTTCCTAACTCAGGTCAGCCGGAAATTCGAACAAGGTTGCACACAGAAAGTTATTTTGGGGTGTGCACCTGATTGGCAGGACCAAAATCACATTTGAAACCATAGGTATACCAGAATCTGGAAGTATGATTTTTGGCCTCCCAGCCCACACTATAGGAAGCCCACACCAGAAGGAGACTGGAATCACATGAGTGAGCGCCTGCCCCATCCCTATAAATCGGGGTGTCTGTGGGGGCAATGGAGCACGGATGGGATGTTCAGGATATATGTGAAAGGCAGAACCTGCTGGAATTGGTGATTGATTTGATGGGGAGGGAGGTGACTAGGGTAACGTCAGAGACAAAACCCGTTACATTCAGTTCTGGTTTTGTACTTTTTATAACGTTACTCCTGTTATATATTTCTTTAATCTGAAAAGTTATAAATTGCTTTAAACATTGCTTACCCAACTGGTCAGTGACATGACCAGTTGCCATATCTTATCTAGAGCAATGTGAACAAATTTCAAGAGCCAGGTGACCTCAAAGCTTCCTCATACTTCTGAAATTCTTTAGGAGATTATACTGTGTCTGAACATATTTTCTTTTCCCGACACATTTTTGTCAATACCAGAAGCAGAAGTCAAACAAGGGTGTCGGTGCCATGGGTTCCCCCAGCGCTACCCTACCCTGCTAAACGGCGGTGCCTCCAGGATGGCAAGGGCGGTGTTGCAGGCGGATCCCCAGGCATGAGTAACCCTTATCATGGTAAACTTGCTGGGCCTGGGAATCCAGTTGGTTTACTTGTTGCTTCAGATATGCTGTCTATTCTTGTGCCTAGTTGAGGAGGGTTTAAGGTAGCAGGTGGCTGCCTTGCTCTGGGTTTCCTGCACCCCCTCCCCAGGGGGAAGCCCAGAGGCTGGGAACTGTGGAGCCAGCAATACTTCTAACCAGGCTTCCTCTCCCTACCAGGCGTGTGAGTGACTCAGTCTCCCTCCACTGTGTTCATTTTCCACTGTGGCACTGTTAATGGATAGGGCTGATCACTGAATGTCTTATTAGCTAGCACCTTAATGGGGTCATGGCTGCCCAAGGCCAGGTCTGGTCATTGCTCAGGTGGCTGAACTCACAACAGTATTGGCAATTTCCTCCAGTCCCCTAAATGCTTTATTAAAATTTCTTCTGCCTCCTGGCCATCTCATAGAAGCATAATATACTCATTTGCATCCTTTAACCTCAAGTAAACTCATCAATGGGAAGTCTTGGGGGAGACATGAAAGCATTTCAGATGACTCCCTGCCATCAAGACAGCAGCTGGTGCCCTTCTCCCCGGCAGCAACCTGGGGTCGGGATGTGTTCCTCTCCTGCCAAGATTGTGCCCGACTGAGGCTCCCAAAGGCATGATGCAACTGGGAGATGAGTGGTTACAGGTGTTGAGAGCACCTCCTCTCCCAGAGTGTATAAACCAAGCTGGAAAAACAGAATGTGCACCCACTGTGATTTATGAAGCTGTCACTCACGTTTTAAGGCAAAACCTGTATTCCTGAAGTTAGAAATAGGTTGTGTGGTGAAAGGTTTTTATTATCAAAAATACATTTTTTCCTAGAAACAGCATACATATGTGAATGTTCGTTTTCCAGGCTTGCCTCCAAAAGCTCACTGAACTCATCACCTAGCTGTACGACCCTGCATTTGCAGAGCAGAGCAGCAGCAGCCAGTAGTCTTTTGCATGGTTCCCACAGCGTTTTTGCTTCTCCCTGCTCTTGGGAGTTGTTTGAACCCCAGCCCAAGACAGTGAAGCTCATTCATTGTCTTCAAAATGGCAGGGCAGTGTTGGCCAGTAGTTCTCAGAGTCGCAGGGCAGGTTTGCCGAACCACACTGCTGTGCTTACCTGCAGGAGTCTTCATTCAGTGGGCCTGGGATGGGGCCCAAGAACTTGCCTTTTCTAACTAGTCCCCAGGTGGTGCTGATGCTGCTGGTCCCTGGAGCAGTTTGAGGACCACTGGAGCAATCATGGAAGGAAGTTAACCCTGTAAGGAGCTCCTGTGTCTGAATTCTTAAGAATCTGTGCAACCAGCAGTGCCCTTCTCCCCAAATTCATGAATAAACCCTGACAACAGCAAATTCCAAGCCGTCTTTTATTGATGAGGCCCTTG